AATTTTTCCTTCTAAGGCTGCTTCTGAGGCCTTCATTGTGGGGTATCATTTTCTGAACCCCAAAACTTTGAACTCAGTGTGTTTCACTCTCTGCTCTTGCTGTGTGACCTGAGGACAAATCACTTAACTACTCTGAGCCTCAGTTTCCTCATCTGTCTGACAAAGCTAATCATACCTTTTTCAAGAAACTGTTAAAACTTTAAGGAAAATAATGCATATAAAAACACATTTCGGCCAGGCGTGGTGGCTCATGCCTGTAATCTTTGGGAGGCCGAGGTAGGCGGATCACTTGAGTCCAGGAGTTTGAGACCAGCCTGAGCAACATGGTGAAACCCCGTCTCTACAAGATACAAAAATTAGCCGGGCGTTGTGGCAGGCGTCTGTAATCCCAGCTACTCAGGAGGCTGAGGCATGAGAATCGCTTGAATCCAAGAGGCGGACGTTGCAGTGAGCCGAGATCGCGCCATTGCACTTCAGCCCGGGCGACAAAAGTGAAATTCCGTCTCAAAAAAACAAAACAATAAAACCCCACACAATTGCTTGAAGCATAGTAAGTCCTCAATAAATAGTATGTAAGTAAATTATCAAGAATTGGGCAGTTGGTTCTGGTTATCAGTTTATTTTTTTTTAATCTAGTATAGGTTTACCAGCTTTAGGTTAGCACCTAAAAGCTGCATAATCGGAATCATATCTGCAATCTGGGTTTTGTCAAAATAGTACTATAGAATAAATGGGAGAAAGAAGAAAGCAAGCTAAATGGGAAACCGTGAATGAATGGAGGACGAAAGAAGAAAAAGGCAAAGTAAAGAGAGAAGTAATGTTTAAAAACTGAGAGATGAAAAGACAAGCAGGAGAAAAGAACCAGAAGCTAGAATGAAGAGGCAGTATCCCATGCTCCAGCGCGGGTCAGGACCCGGCCCGGCCTGGCAGAGGCTCGCAGGGCGCAGCTCGGGGCGGGGCCCAGCAAAGCAACCACGCCCCCTCAGGAATGGAGTTTTTAAGGGCGGAACTTCCTGTTGCGAGTAGCCCCTCTACCTCCGGAAGAGACGAGTGCGGTAACACCGTTCACAGAGCTAGCCGGACGTCCTCCGACTCAAGGTGAGACCGTTATTTTCCTCACCGCACCCTCCTTGCCCCTTTTTATGTCCCCAACTCCGAAAAGCTCCTAGAAACTTGGTGCATCCCCAGGCCCAGGTAGTCACTCTAAGTGATGGGGCAGCGCCCAGGTCCTGTGCTGCCCGCAGTCGCGGTGCTGGGACAGGTGGCAAAAAGGAAGGTGGCCTGGCTCCTACGCTGGAAGGCTGTGACCAGGACAGAAACAGCAGGAAACAGTTCAGGTGTTTATGGCTTTGGGAAAATGAAAGTGAGTAAACTACGGACCCTGCCCATCAATAAACTTCTAAGACAGTTATAACTACTTTGTACAGATATTTGTCAAATATTTTCAGAAGATGGCTGATCCTTGGCAGGAATGCATGGATTATGCAGTAACTCTAGCAAGACAAGCTGGAGAGGTATGAGCTAAGATTTTGTCAATTATAATCAATTTTCTATTTGCTTACCAAAACCTCTTTTTAGGTAGTTTGTGAAGCTATAAAAAATGAAATGAATGTTATGCTGAAAAGTTCTCCAGTTGATTTGGTAACTGCTACGGACCAAAAAGTTGAAAAAATGCTTATCTCTTCCATAAAGGAAAAGTATCCATCTCACAGGTATTTTTATTTACTGTGTACAAGAAATGTTTAAGATTAAGAGTTTGTCCTACTTGGCTTTTAGTTTCATTGGTGAAGAATCTGTGGCAGCTGGGGAAAAAAGTATCTTAACCGACAACCCCACATGGATCATTGACCCTATTGATGGAACAACTAACTTTGTACATAGGTATGTTTTAAAATGTCTAATATAATTACTCTAATTTGTATTTTGTCCTTTTTTTTAAAAAAAGATTTCCTTTTGTAGCTGTTTCAATTGGCTTTGCTGTAAATAAAAAGGTATGATTTTTTAAACGTATAGTTGATTATATGTTTGGTAAAGGAAACTTGTTTTCCTCTGCAGATAGAATTTGGAGTTGTGTACAGTTGTGTGGAAGGCAAGATGTACACTGCCAGAAAAGGAAAAGGTGCCTTTTGTAATGGTCAAAAACTACAAGTTTCACAACAAGAAGGTAGGATTAATTCCAATTTTTGATGCTATTCACTAAATATTGAAACCTAACACTTTCTTTTTAGATATTACCAAATCTCTCTTGGTGACTGAGTTGGGCTCTTCCAGAACACCAGAGACTGTGAGAATGGTTCTTTCTAATATGGAAAAGCTTTTTTGCATTCCTGTTCATGGGTAAGCTCTTTACCATTATTCTATCTCTCTCTTTCCAATTTTATTTCTAAATTCTATTTGTTAGGATCCGGAGTGTTGGAACAGCAGCTGTTAATATGTGCCTTGTGGCAACTGGCGGAGCAGATGCATATTATGAAATGGGAATTCACTGCTGGGATGTTGCAGGAGCTGGCATTATTGTTACTGAAGCTGGTGGCGTGCTAATGGATGTTACAGGTAAAATTATGGAGAGTGAAGCAGATCTCCACTAAAATTATTTTTCATACTTGTTTGCTTTTAGGTGGACCATTTGATTTGATGTCACGAAGAGTAATTGCTGCAAATAATAGAATATTAGCAGAAAGGATAGCTAAAGAAATTCAGGTTATACCTTTGCAACGAGACGACGAAGATTAATTAAGGCAGCCTCATAGTCAATCCCAGTTGCTTTTCCCCAGATTTGGTGACTCATCAATGGATATGTGTTTTGGATGTATGATATGCTTGGTTTAAATTCTCTTTGTCCAGGTCAAAAATTTGGAACTTGTTTCTTATTTTACTATGTCTAGGTTTGCAAGAATTGACATAATGTTTGTTTCACTGATTTAAAAAATTTTGCATGTAAGAATGTACTTTAGGAAACATACCCAGGAAGTACAGTTGATAAATATAACATCAACTGAAATAGTCAATTAGCAATTTTGTGTTTCTAAATATCTATGGTCCCCTGAAATTTTGACTTAGTATATAGGTGCAGAGACACCCACTTAGAAAGTTAACTGTTTGGAAAAACATTTCTCTTTAGTTTCAAAAACCATATATAATTAAATTTGTAAGGATATACTGAGTACCCTAGGCCAACTTTTTTTTCTTTGCAGAGAACCTTTTTTGTTTTATTCTTCAGTGTTCATATAGCACCTGGCCCATTACATATCTAGGCAACTAAAAACAAACATTGTAAGAATGAATATTTTTAATGTAGTAATTCCTAGTTACAATAGATACATAAAGTAATGAACTCAGCATTCTGTACTTTTGCTTCAGGTTTGAAGTAAAAATTATCTAGTTAAATTTTTTTTATTTCACGTTACCATGCCATTTCACATTACCATACCATCAGATAGCATGGCTTATTGTGGGCATTTCTGCAGTGAATACATTTTCCAAAACAGTTAAATTGTCTGTTTGGATTTGCTTTAAAGTCTTGTGTAAGAGAGAAGAAACTATTTCTATAATAAAAAGCACTCTCATCAGATATCTGACATAATTAGATACAATATAACATTTTACTAAGTTCAGTATTCATGTTTTAAAGGTGTTTATACTGATTTGATTGTGCTGGCAAATATACTGTATTGTTAATATTGAACTGTTTATTTTTCTCTTAGTCTTCTTATTTAATTAACTTCATTGCCGCTGGATTCTGTTCAGCCTTTAAAAATATTTCTTAGTGGTCATTGCTCTGCAGAACTCAAAAAGAAAATTGTACTTGTTCATAGACATTTTTAAAGGGTTAATTTATTGTTCAGCCTTATCCCTTGGCACGTAAACAGACTACTAGACTTATTGTAGGTTCGTTTGAGCTTTGTGTTGTAAAATTAAAAATGCTTCTGTAAAGTTTTCAAGGTAGGGAGTGATTTTATTATTGTGTATATCTAATATATTAAGTATGTGTGATACTAAGGTTTGACTGCTATAATTATTTGTACTGTTGATCACATGTACTTAAAACATCTGATACTGTATTCTAAGACAGGTTGTTTTTGCAATTAAATTTATTTTAATAAGACGATCATGAATAAAACTTTAAATTGATATTTTTATTATTATTACCATTATCATTATTATTATTTTTAGATTCAGGGTCTCGCTCTGTTGCCCAGGGTCTGTCTCTGACTGTGCTGTGGTGCAGTCATAGCTCACTGTATCCTTAAATTCCTGGGCTCAAGTGATCCTCCTCTTTCAGTCTCCTGAGTAGCTGGGACTATAAGTTCATGCCACCATGCCCTACTAATGTTTTAATTTTATTTTTGTAAAGATGGGATCTTCCTATGTTTTCCAGGCCCCTTGGCCTCCCAAAGTGCTGGGATTACAGATGTGAGCCACCGAGCCAGGCCATGATATTTACATTATTAAAGTTAATAGTTCAAACTACTTTTAGAGGCTTTGTTTTGTTTTTGTTTTTTGAAGACAGTGTCTTGCTCTTCTGCTCAAACAGTAATGCAGTGGCATGATCACCATTCATTGCAGTCTCAACCTTCTGGGCTCAAGCAGTCCTCCCACCTCAGCCTCCCTAGTAACTGGAACCACAGGCACATGCCACCATGCCTGGCTAATTTTTTAGTTTTTGTAGAGACAGAATCTTCCTATGTTGCTTAGGCTGGTCTCATTGGGCTCAAGTGATCCTCCTGCCTCAGCCTTCTAAAGTGCTGGGATTACAGATGTGAGCCATTGCACCCAACATACTTTTAGAGGTTTTTGTGTTGAGTTACAAATATTTGAAACTTGCAAATGTAATTTAATATATGTTCTTATTTTTTGCCTGTAATCTTTCCAACTTTTCTAAAAACCTATATTTTTTTCTACAATAGCTTTTCCATCTGTTTATTCTAAATGCAGTTGCATATTTTGTGTCTGAAATTTCTTTAGATGCTGAAAAAGGATGATCGACAAGTGAATTATCTAATAATATTTGAAAATATTTCTTTGAGTAACAGGACTTCTTAGACTTAACATGTATATTTTGTATCAGGGTATATTATCTTTCTGCATGTGGATACATACACAGATACATACATAAATATACATAAATATATGTACTTGAACACATAAAATATATGTACTTGCCTTTTAACGAAATTGTGTTCATTCTATCCTATACTTACT